TCCGTCTCTCTTTTCATTCCTTTATTTCCTTTCTGCTAAAAGTGACACCCTCCGGGATTATACAGATTTTAGAGCCAAAGGCAGGTGGGAGCCGCACCTGGCGCGCGTGGCGAGGGGAAGGAACTGCACGGGCGCAGGGACACAGTTCCCCCACTTTGCAGGGGCGTTTTCTGCTGGTGGGTGCAGCCCAGCTCCGCCCCGCCCCGCCCCGCCCCGGCCCCTACGTCCCGCGCTCTGCGTTCCGCTCTCCCGCCAGTCTAAGGCGCGGACACAAAGGTCCTGTCCGGGCCACTCCCGCCCCGCCCGCCCCCACCGTCCCGGGCTCCCTCCCGCAGCCCCATTGGCCGGGAGCTCCTGGGGGCGGGGATCGGCGCCCCACCCCCCCTCGGGCCACGCCCCCTCCCCAGCTCCGCGCTCTCAGTCGGAGCGAAGCGGCTGGCGGAGCAGAACGGATTGCAGGGTAGGGAGCTCTTCTCGGGGACCCCAGGATAGGCGCCCCTGGCCCGCGGCCCCGGGAGCCGCAGGGGTGGGGCCTCGGCCTCCTCTGCCTCCATCGTCCCCCATCCTGCAGGGTCTTCTAGCTCGGCAGAGGAGGGCTCCGGGCTGGGTTTCTCGGGGCCTGTTTGGGGAACGCGGGTTGCTCCTCCCCAGGGGAAGGGGTGGGTGTGGCAACAGCGGCAAGGATTCTAGGCGGACGTCGGGTAGTACTTCCCGCCTGGCCACCTGTTCTCTGCGTGCAGGGGAAGCTCTTCCCGCCCTCCCCGCTGCTTTTGCCTTTGGGCGGGAGCCCTGGACGGGGGACTCGCCGGGCGGTGGGGCGAGGCGCGGGGGGCGTCGCACGCGGGAAGCAGAGCCACCCCCCGCCGGGCCTGGCCGCGCCAGCTGTGGCTCGAGGTTGGGACGGCGGCCAGGCCCGGCGGGGGAGGTGGGGAGCCGTCCTGGCGCCGCGCGATTAGCCGCATCTGGGGGAGGAGGAGCCGCCGGGCGCGCTGGGCCCGGGTGTTTGCGCCCGGATGGGGGTGGGGGTGCCTTAGGCGCTGGAGAAAAACTTCACCCGCGCCCACAGGCCCCCTTTCCGCAGGCTGCGCTGGCGGTTCAGGTTTGCAGGCCGGAAGTGAAATGTTCTTTTTTGATTTTTAAAAAGGAAGCCTCCGGCCCTATGGTTTTCTGGGGTTGGAGTGGATGTGTGTGCTGGGGGAGGCGGAGACGTCCCGCTCCAGGCAGGGCCTTGGGTCTTAATAGGTGGGGAAATCTCTGCCAAATAGGAGGCCTCTCGGAGCCTCAGTTTCCCCATCTGCAGACTGGGCTCTGACTTCTTCTGGCATGAGAGGGTGTGTGAGAGTAAAAGGAGGCAGCTAGCCCCGTGCCGGGAGACACGTAAGCTACTGTTTTTTAACTTGCTGTTTTGAGGTCAGCTCAGTGTCTCTGTCTGTTTACAAAGGAGGAACCCAGGTGCACTAAGGTAACTTCGCTACTCTGCTAGAGTCTCACCCCCACGAGCCCCTGACAGCCTCTTCTCTTTCCAGGTCAGCCATGTCATCTGAGCCTCCCCCACCACCACAGCCCCCCACCCATCAAGCTTCAGTCGGGCTGCTGGACACCCCTCGGAGCCGTGAGCGCTCACCATCCCCTCTGCGGGGCAACGTGGTCCCAAGCCCACTGCCCACTCGCCGGACGAGGACCTTCTCGGCGTGAGTCTGGAGCAGGCTGGGGACGCGTTCTCTGGGGCCCCTGACATTTCCCCCTCTCTGTCAGGACGGTGCGGGCTTCACAGGGCCCCGTCTACAAAGGAGTCTGCAAATGCTTCTGCCGGTCCAAGGGCCATGGCTTCATTACTCCAGCTGATGGCGGCCCCGACATCTTCCTGCACATCTCTGAGTGAGTCAGCGGCAGGTCTGGGTGGCCTGGCTGAGCCCTGACTGCTTTATTTATGCCCCCGTAGTGTGGAAGGGGAGTATGTCCCAGTGGAAGGCGACGAGGTCACCTATAAAATGTGCTCCATCCCACCCAAGAATGAGAAGCTGCAGGCCGTGGAGGTCGTCATCACTCACCTGGCACCAGGCACCAAGCATGAGACCTGGTCTGGACATGTCATCAGCTCCTAGGAGATGGTGGAAGCACCCCTTGTCCTGTGCTTGTGGGAGACTTTGCAGGGAGGAGGCAGCAGACACTGGAGATGACATTCTTCCACACGAGACGGGGCTTCAGCCGGGCATGGTCCCTCTCAAGTATCTCCTGGAGGAAGGGGTATGGGGGGCAGGTGTGGGGTGTGGGGTGTTCCCGGCCATCAGCACAGCCTATGACCATTGCAACAACCTCTCACCATCTGAAGAGCATTAAAAGCATTTAAAAAGGAGAGGTGCCCACTGGTGGCTGAGTGGAGGTTCCAACCCCATCCCAGGGAGTGGATCAAGGGTGGTATTTCTCCAGCTGCTCAGACACATGGGCTCAACCCACAGAATCCCTCTTCCTCCTGGAGCTGGAGGCCCCAGATTCCCAGATCTGGCCCCCTGGCAGCCTGACAGGGACCTTGCGTGACTTCTCCAAGGCAAATTTCCACCTAAGTGCCCCTTGCGCCTCTCCTGGGGCCTGGGCAAAGCAGTTTTCTAATTCTTGGCTTGGTTGGTTCTAGGGGAGCTGGCTTGAAGTGGGTGGGGAAAGGCGGGGGTGGCGGTCTTTGGATTGGACGGATGTTGCCTTTTGGTGCCTTTGCAGTGGGAGGCGGCATAGCTGCCTGTCTGGGGAAGACAGTTCTCCCAGCACTCCCACCCCTGGGCACAGCAGGCTGGTACTGGGAGGCTGAACCCCTCTTAGAGCCTGACCTTTTCATCTGCCTTCTGGTTGTGTGACCATCACTCAACAGCCATTTCACAGCCCCTGTAATTATGGCGGCGGGGGGCTGGGGTGGTGGTGGTGGGAAGGGCTTGTGGAGAGGACACAGTCTTTGTTTAAAAACTTTGTCCCGATCCATCCAGAAAAGAGTAGGTAGCTTGCATCCTGACAGCCTGGCAAAGTCAAGAAAGTTGAAGGAGAAACATACCTTTGGAGAGGGGGTTTTCTTTAAAACTAGTGTTAAGAAATGCTTAGGGATTTTTTTTTTCTTATTTTTCATAACTAAAGCTTTCACCCAGAGCCGGCTCTGTTTGCACTTTGCTGCCGACATTGCAAACTTTTTGGCAGGGTGGGAGACTGAGTCTCATTCTGTCACCCAGGCTGGAGTGCAGTGGCCCGATCTCAGCTTACTGCAACCTCTGCCCTCCAGGGTTCTGGCAATTCCGCCTCAGTCTCCTGAGTAGCTGGGATTACAGGCATGCGCCACCACACCCGGTTAATTTTTGTATTTTTAGTAGAGACCAGGTTTCATCATGTTGGGCAGGATGGTCTTGAACCCCTGACCTCAGATGATCTGCCCATCTCGGCCTCTCAAAGTGCTGGGATTACAAGTGTGAGCCATCGCGCCCGGCCTGCAAACTTTTTTGTAGGTATTTCTGGTAAACAAATCCTTAGGTTATCTTTGCTGTGGTTGTGGTTTGGCTTTAGTCATGATTTCAAAGTAGAAATAGCTAGGCATTATTTTTTGAAATATATGACCTATATGTAGTCAAGAATCCACTGAACAGAGGCAAGCAAACCTTTTGGAAACTGGCTTTTGGGCAGACAGTAAACGTCCAGTTTGATGCTGGAAGCATGAACAGCTTCATCAGGTAGGTACTCCTCAACTCTGATGAGTTTGTCCTTTCAGCCTAAGGGGGTGGAAGGGAGTTGTTTGAGAATAGCAAATACGCATGTTGATTGCGAGTGTGTGGAGACAAAGGCAGTTCCCACCACAGTTAGGTCCTGGCCATTGTTTCCTCGCCTGCGATGCTCCTTGTACATCCTCACCCTCCTCTCCCGCCTCTGCCTTCTGCTGGGTCAAAGGTGGCCTTTTCTCTCCAGCCTTGAATTGTTCCCTGTTGGCTTCCCAAGGGCCCATCTGCTGGTACAGTCCACACTTCCACAGCCAAGACCCGAGAGGGCTTTCACTGCCCCAAGCCTCTCTCCTGTGACCCTGGGATTCTGTCTTGGCAGAATCCTTTGTCAGCGGCTCTTACTCTGTCCTTCCTGTTTGGCCACAGCTCTTTCAATCAATGGGTATTCTAGAACCGCAGGATGTCAGAGCTGGAAGGGACGCGATACCGGTTTACACAAGGGGAAACTCCTCGAGGCTCTGGGAGGGACGGAGGGTTTTGGTGACAGAGCGAGAGCTAAAATTGAGGATTCCTGAATCCAGATCTTGCCTCCCATCAGCCATCTTTCTCCCAATAAATTTTTGTTTTGTGCAAGGCTATGCGTGTGTTTGTGTGGAGGCTGGCTCACCAA